TGGCGGGGTGGAGGGTGGTGGGGTGGTTTTAGGAGGGGCAAAATCCCAGTAAAACACGTCCATGAGAAAGCTCTCCTGGCCCTTGCCCCTAAATAGTGCTTTCCCATGAGTGCCAGGTACCTGGTGGGAGCTGCGCTGGGCCTCCCACAGGCACCCGAACTCTCCCATCTCCATTCCTCTGCCCTGCTTCTGGATTCGAGCTCTCCTGGGACCAGATGAAGCCCTCCCTCCCTTAGACTTCCACTTCACATTTCGAGCTCCAGCAGATCCCCTCGGTGTGTCTTCTTTACTCCTTGAGGGGCAGGAGCAGTTTGCTTTTCCTCTGAAATTCCCAGGGCTCTAAAGGCCCAGTGAATGTCAAAGATGGGGTAGGGGTCAACATAAACGCCTTGGGAGTCAAACACTAAACTCCAGCTGGTTCCTAGACCAAACTGTGATGCATCAGCCCTGGAGCCCTGTGGTCCTTCAGGTCCTTCGACTTTTGCAAGATGAACTTGAGAGTGTGGAGCAGGGGCCTGGAAGAAACTCTTAAGACCGTGAACTCAGGGACTTAACAATTCTAAGTGGTCTGTGAGTCCACCTTGATCCGGTTTCCAGCTTCCCTCTCCCTAATATATTTTAAAGTCCTGACACCCTGGCAGGGGATCTGGGGTCGAATGAGTTGGCAAAGAGAGTTCTCAGCAATCCCTCATGCTTGCCATGATCAGATGACTTTTCACAGACTGGAGCTGACCAGGAGTTGGGGGATATTTACTTTTAATCCTTTTATGTGTGTTCAGTACACCTTGTGTGGTTGGGTGTGGAAAGCGGGGGAGGGGGGATTTCCAGATCGAGTGAAACTCCCGTTCCATTGGTATTACCATGCTTGTGGGGTTGGCAGTTCTTTAAGTCTGCAAATAACTACAGAACACAATAGAGTCCTCCTCCCTTCCTCTCTCTCTCTTTCTTTTTTTTTTTTCTTTTCCTGCTTCCAAACGCCTTCTTCGAGGCTGAAGCTGGGCAGGTCTCCAGAGGTGCAGCAGCCACAACAATCCCGCAGTTCAAAGTTAAGCAGCAGTTGCACAACTTCCAGCAACTTTCTCAGCCGGCTACTAATGAGCTGAAAGCCAGGAACATCCGAGGAGAAGAGAAAGCTTCCAGCCCTCCTCCCTTCACCCTGGAAATCCAGACACCCCCACCCCCACCCTCAGATCACTTTAAGATAATTTCTTTATTCGTTTGCCCGACAGACCATGGCTCCCTTTGGAAGAAACTTGCTAAAGACTCGGCATAAAAACAGGTAAAGTCAAGCGTGTGAGTAAGTGTGTGTGTAGAAATATAATGTGCTTTTGTTTTTCTTTCAGATCTCCAACTAAAGACATGGATTCAGAAGAGAAGGAAATTGTGGTTTGGGTTTGCCAAGAAGAGAAGCTTGTCTGTGGGCTGACTAAACGCACCACCTCTGCTGATGTCATCCAGGCTTTGCTTGAGGAACATGAGGCTACGTTTGGAGAGAAACGATTTCTTCTGGGGAAGCCCAGTGATTACTGCATCATAGAGAAGTGGAGAGGCTCCGAAAGGGTTCTTCCTCCACTAACTAGAATCCTGAAGCTTTGGAAAGCGTGGGGAGATGAGCAGCCCAATATGCAATTTGTTTTGGTTAAAGCAGATGCTTTTCTTCCAGTTCCTTTGTGGCGGACAGCTGAAGCCAAATTAGTGCAAAACACAGAAAAATTGTGGGAGCTCAGCCCAGCAAACTACATGAAGACTTTACCACCAGATAAACAAAAAAGAATAGTCAGGAAAACTTTCCGGAAACTGGCTAAAATTAAGCAGGACACAGTTTCTCATGATCGAGATAATATGGAGACATTAGTTCATCTGATCATTTCCCAGGACCATACTATTCATCAGCAAGTCAAGAGAATGAAAGAGCTGGATCTGGAAATTGAAAAGTGTGAAGCTAAGTTCCATCTTGATCGAGTAGAAAATGATGGAGAAAACTATGTTCAGGATGCATATTTAATGCCCAGTTTCAGTGAAGTTGAGCAAAATCTAGACTTGCAGTATGAGGAAAACCAGACTCTGGAGGACCTGAGCGAAAGTGATGGAATTGAACAGCTGGAAGAACGACTGAAATATTACCGAATACTCATTGATAAGCTCTCTGCTGAAATAGAAAAAGAGGTAAAAAGTGTTTGCATTGATATAAATGAAGATGCGGAAGGGGAAGCTGCAAGTGAACTGGAAAGCTCTAATTTAGAGAGTGTTAAGTGTGATTTGGAGAAAAGCATGAAAGCTGGTTTGAAAATTCACTCTCATTTGAGTGGCATCCAGAAAGAGATTAAATACAGTGACTCATTGCTTCAGATGAAAGCAAAAGAATATGAACTCCTGGCCAAGGAATTCAATTCACTTCACATTAGCAACAAAGATGGGTGCCAGTTAAAGGAAAACAGAGCGAAGGAATCTGAGGTTCCCAGTAGCAATGGGGAGATTCCTCCCTTTACTCAAAGAGTATTTAGCAATTACACAAATGACACAGACTCGGACACTGGTATCAGTTCTAACCACAGTCAGGACTCCGAAACAACAGTAGGAGATGTGGTGCTGTTGTCAACATAGTTCCAATGGCTCCTTTCTGACCTGCTTTCATGTTTTAATGTTTGTTTAATTTAATAGGAAACCTCATTTTAAATATAACACTCAAAAAAATGTAAATCATATTGTAGTATTCAATAGTTAATAAAAACTCGAGAAATGTGTTGTTTCTGATGTGAAATTTCCAAAGGAACTTTAATTATTGCAAGTTCAAGCAATGAACTATTTATCACGAATGCAGCACAAATAGCTTGTCGTTGTAGAACACAGAAATAATTTGATGGGAATCATATGATAATCTTCCTTAGCGTCTGTGGAAAACGATTTACATAAACTTTAAAAGCAATCCTCAATATTAGACAGTCCAAATATTCAAACATGAAGAAGTAGAATTAAAATGTGCTGTAATATATATTTTTCCAACACTGTATAATTGGAATTTTTAAATCTGTAAAGTATATGGGAGCTACTGTGTTGTAACTGCATTAATTCAAAGTTTGGTTCTTTTAATTGATCCTTGATAATACAACGTATCATGTATATCACTTCCTGAACCCTTCTACCTGTTGAGGCCTATGAAACAGGCTGCTGTTGGGACATGTATAAATACTGGCAGGGAATCAGACACGTATAGGGTACAGATGAGGCAGGGCCAAGTGCTGCATACAAACAGCAATTTTTATAAAGAAGCCTCAATTTATTAAGAGCTATGTGTGGATGTTTGCTATCTGGCAATTCAGATCTCCTGACCAAACCCATGTTCATTCACTGAGTGAGGTATAGTGTGGGTTACAGAGAAAATCAGTCATAGTGTTATTTGTTTATGTCCTATCTACAAAAGTTGCAATGATGGAATTTGGAACCCTTCTGTGGATAAAATAGAATCTGCTATAATTATTAGCATTTTGTCTCTGAACCTACAGAGAGGAGACCACATGGACAAAAGACTTATTCTGCTATGCTATAACTCAGATTGTCTTATTTCTTCATCTAAAGTGCTTAAAAGAGACTTAGTTCCTAAAAAAGTACCAGCAAAATCCCCAACACACTAGTAAGAATTCAAGAAATTGAAGGGATTATTTAGGTCTTATCTTGACTGACAATCATTATTATGGCCTACTATGCTTGTGTTTTAATTAGAAATGTGCTTTCTTCTCTCTCCCTTCTTTGCTTACTTTCTTCTTATTTGCCTTCCTGTCTGCCTTACTTCCTCTCTTTTCCTGCCTTCATCTCTCCTTCTCCCGTCTTCTTTTTTTCCTTTGCTTCCTTCCTGCCAATGAACACATGATGCAATCATAATGAAATAATTATTTTTTATTGTACTGTTAACTGAGTACTGCTGCAGTTTATTTTTATTTAGCTGATATCTTTCCTGTGTGTCACTGCACATGTAAGTAGAAATATTATTTTACTTAGTTTTAATATGTGGACATTGGTTAAGGGTCCCAATCCTTCTCATTTCTTCTCTTTTATTCTTTTGCATACTTTTAGTGCAGGTTTTAACTCAGTTTTCTTATTGTTTTACTTTCAAAATTTGAAAAGTATTTAATTTTTTAAAGCAACTTTATTGTTAACTCATTTAAAAAAATATATTGCTCCTTAAATCTTCTTAACATATTTGTTCCTGCCTTCTCCTGTCTTTTAACTCATCTTTGGGAAGACATTTAGAATTTTCTGATTGTTTCAGTTTCGTGAGCATTTATACTATCATTTCTTGTACCAAAATAGATATTTTCAGGTCTTATTTCAAGTTGGCTGGTAAGAAAAATAGAAATTTCCATTCTATGGAAAAATACAGTGATAAAGAGTAATAATTCTGGCATCGGTTACATTTTTTTAAAAAAGATAAAATTGAATAGTCATCTGTGAAAGGAAAGTTCACCTGACTAAGAGTCCATAAAATTATTCAACAATATAAGCCACTGACATATTCATTGTTCACTAATGGGGATCAAATTCAGAAGATCATCGTAAATGATAAACCCATTGTATCATTTTCCTACAGTGGAAGTCATCTCTTTGAATTATTCTTATCTTTAGTGAGAAAATACTGAAAGAACATGCTTATCTATTTGACTAATTATCTGAATTCAAGAGGTTCTGATAAGAAGTAGGCCTGGAGAGATAATTTCATCTTAGAAACTTTGAATTAACTTCTGCTTTTATACAGTTAAGCACAGTAATGCATTTAAGGCTCAATTCTTCTACATTTTACAGTAAATAATGTTTGTAAGTCTCAGAAAGCAGTACCATTGCTTTTTAAATTCATTTCAGAATTTCCATTTGCTCATTAGTTATACAAATGTATTTGTGCGTTTGATCACTACAATCATTAAGTTTTAATCCTTCATCAGCTACCATGGTGAACCTCTTAATTTACAGTTACATGTTAATATATTAACACAAATAGAAGTACTGAAATACAATGCCCTCATGTCTGGATACTGAACTATTTGTTATTAAATTAAGTGAGAATTGGAATTATAAGTATAGAACTTGATAGAAAGTGTAATGTTATTATCTATAGAAATGTTAAAGTATAAATTCTTGAGTAATCTGACAGGTTAACTATGAAATTGCTATATGCAGCTAGAAGAAACAAACCAAAGCTGACTATTCTTAATTTCTGTAACAGGACCTAGATTCATCCTTGGTCATCCTTCCACTTGGAATTCTCCTTTTTATCCTTCTGCAATGCTCTGAAATCTTACCCTTTCCACAGTCTTTTTAATGTGCTAGCTCTTCTATGATATACGTTTGTTCCATTCAATTAGTTGGAATCTCATCTCTGAACCCAGAAATATTTTAGAGGTACTTCTCATAAGAAGCATTTTTATTCTGGCTTACGCTATATATATTTATGCACTTACCTAATTCCCCTCCTTCAATGAATTCTATTTTTTTTTTCCTTGAGACGGAGTCTCACTCTGTCGCCCAGGCTGGAGTGCAGTGGCGCGATCTTGGCTCACTGCAAGCTCCGCCTCCCGGCTTCACGCCATTTTCCTGCCTCAGCCTCCTGAGTAGCTGGGACTACAGGCGCCCGCCACCACGCCAGGCTAATTTTTTTGTATTTTTTTAGTAGAGACGGGGTTTCACCGTGTTAGCCAGGATGGTCTCGATGTCCTGACCTTGTGATCCACCCGTCTTGGCCTCCCAAAGTGCTGGGATTACAGGCGTGAGCCACCGTGCCCGACCAATGAATTCTTATTAAATTACTTTATCATCTGTCTTGTTAGCCTTACTCTTTCCTATTAACTTCTTTGCCCCCTGCTCCCTTTTTGAATTGAGTGGCTAAATTTTAGAGGTTTGTAGCTTTTGTGTGTGTGTGTGTGTGTTTTATAGATGGTAAATGATGCTTGTACATTTTGTACATGAATGAATACGTATTTTAGCAGACTTAAAACATTAACAGTAATTGACCTTATACATTTTGGGAAAGAAAAATTAAATCTTCATGCTACTACGATTTTTTTAAATGTGGCATCAATGTTTATTTTTAATAATAGTATTACTGACTTAATAAACCCCAAATGTCTCTTTAAGCTGATTTAATGGTTATATTATAGAATTTTTTATTTCATTGTGTGCTTATGAGAAAAAACATATTTTAGAGTTGGGTTTTAAATGGTAGACACAGAAAGTAACTTTAAAATATCCTAAACAAAATATCTATTTCATTTTTCTTCTTAAGTAAAATAACAACACCTCATTAGTGTGTAGAAGCTATTCTAATCCATTAAAATTTTATTTTTATATTTATTTAAATATCTACTGTACATGACAAAATATATTTCTGTGGCTGCCTTTTATAATTATTTTCCAAGTAGACATAATCTATTTAAAACATATTTTTCTAGTGACAAAGAAATACATTTTATCCTGATATATAGTTTTTAAATACTAGGCTATTTCTTTTCATACTGCCTGATTGGTTTAATAAACATGATGTGACAAATATTAAGTATATATCATTTTATCATGTTGTAACTGATCCAAAATAATAAAAGAAATAATTATACCTTTCTTGTGATATTGTTTTGGGTGGTCTTTTATTT